CAATTCTCCCTTCCTGAACATTAGGGAACCCACTGGCCTGCTTACAACTGAAGCAGTTTCTGTGTTAGGGCAGAGAGTAGTGATCAAGACATTAGGGTTTAGTGTTAGATAAACCAGGCTCCACTCTGCGGCCCCACGCAACCTCCCCACGCTCTCTGCACCAGTGTTGGCATCTGTCAAGTGGGTGGGGGCTAACAGTGAATAACTGCCTCATAGATGGACTACCGGCTTAACCAGAGACTGACAGCGGGTCGCATATTAATCTTCCAATCACTTGGCAAACTCGTTTCACTATGCATCTCTCCTCCTGGCTGTTCTTTCAACTTCCTCCTCCCTGAAATTTCGAAGATCCACCTCGGTGGGAAAGTCATTCCGCGTGGCGCGCCCTTTCCCTGCGTCCCTCCTTCCCAGGGCCCACCCTCCGCGGACGCAGAGCGTCTGCCGGGGGGACGGCAGGTCCGCGATGGCTGCCTCTGAGGCAGTCGGTCCCCTCTCGCCGTGGGCTTGGGAAGCGTCCGAAAGGCCCGCTCGGATCGTCTGCGGTGCTGCCCGCAGGGAAAGCGCCGCTGCCAGCCGGGCTGTCACGGGTGCGAGTGGAAGAAGCACACCGCAGGATGAGCGACGCCGCTGCAGAGGTAACCGCGGGGACTGCGGCCAGAGACGGGGGATGGGCGCAGCCGAGGATAACGGGATGGCCGGCATCCGGAACGCGTCAGGCCCGCTCCGCCGGACCGCCTTATCCTCCAGCCCGCGTCCCCAGCCGTCCTCCCAGATCCCGACCGCAGCTCCAGAAGTGACGGCCACGTGGGTGGCGGCGCGCGCCGCGGGGATTGGAATGTTGGCGTGGGGGGACGAGGTTGGAAGGGCCGCAGAGAAGTAAAGGAGGACCCGCGTCCGCGTGCCCGGGCGCCGACTGCTGGGCGACGCCGCCGGGAGCGAGCACGCCTCTGACGTCACGCGCTGCTCGTCCAATGAGTGGAGGCCTGAGGGAGGCGCCGGTCCCGGCCCCGCTGCCGCCGCCGCCACACCGGCCCTTCGGGAGCGTCTGAGGAGGCGCGGGCCGCTGCGGGCTCGGGCGCCGCAGCGCGCCGGCCCGAGCCCCTGGACGAGGCCCACGGAGCCGCTCGCCCCGACCCAGCCGCCCGATGTCCTCAAAATGGAGGCAGCGGGGGCGGCGGCGTGAAGAAAGCGGCGCTGTGGGCGCGGGAGTAGGGGCCCGGGCGGAGGCGGTGGCGGGATGGGGCTGCTGCTCATGATCCTGGCGTCGGCCGTGCTGGGTTCCTTCCTCACGCTCCTCGCCCAGTTCTTCCTGCTGTACCGCAGACAGCCCGAGCCGCCGGCGGACGAGGCCGCCCGCGCGGGCGAGGGCTTCCGCTACATCAAGCCAGTGCCGGGCCTGCTCCTAAGGGAGTACCTTTATGGCGGCGGCCGGGATGAGGAGCCCTCCGGAGCGGCCCCTGAGGGCGGCGCGACCCCCACCGCGGCCCCCGAGACCCCCGCCCCGCCGACGCGGGAGACTTGCTACTTCCTCAACGCCACCATCCTATTCCTGTTCCGGGAGTTGCGGGACACCGCGCTGACCCGCCGCTGGGTCACCAAGAAGATCAAGGTGGAGTTCGAGGAGCTGCTGCAGACCAAGACGGCCGGGCGCCTGCTGGAGGGGCTGAGCCTGCGGGACGTGTTCCTGGGCGAGACGGTGCCCTTCATCAAGACCATCCGGCTCGTGCGGCCAGTCGTGCCCTCGGCCACCGGGGAGCCCGATGGCCCTGAAGGGGAGGCGCTGCCCGCCGCCTGCCCCGAGGAGCTGGCCTTCGAGGCGGAGGTGGAGTACAACGGGGGCTTCCACCTGGCCATCGACGTGGACCTGGTCTTCGGCAAGTCCGCCTACTTGTTTGTCAAGCTGTCCCGCGTGGTGGGAAGGCTGCGCTTGGTCTTTACGCGCGTGCCCTTCACCCACTGGTTCTTCTCCTTCGTGGAAGACCCGCTGATCGACTTCGAGGTGCGCTCCCAGTTTGAAGGGCGGCCCATGCCCCAGCTCACCTCCATCATCGTCAACCAGCTCAAGAAGATCATCAAGCGCAAGCACACCCTACCGAATTACAAGATCAGGTGAGCTGGAGGTCGGGGAGGGGGCCTGGCTGCAGACATTTAGACTTATCTTTACTTTTGTCAGGTTTAAGCCGTTTTTTCCATACCAGACCTTGCAAGGATTTGAAGAAGATGAAGAGCATATCCATATACAACAATGGGCACTTACTGAAGGCCGTCTTAAAGTTACGTTGTTAGAATGTAGCAGGTATGTTCTTTGTTTTGTCATTACTAAGTTACGATACTCTCCCTTGTTTTGTTTTATTCTGCAGGTTACTCATTTTTGGATCCTATGACAGAGAGGCAAATGTTCATTGCACACTTGAGTTAAGCAGTAGTGTTTGGGAAGAAAAACAGAGGAGTTCTATTAAGACGGTAAAATGGATTTACAGTGATTTATATCTATAATCAGTTTTCATTTTTTTCCCCTTTATCAAAGGTTGAATTAATAAAAGGAAATTTACAAAGTGTTGGACTTACACTTCGTCTTGTCCAGTCAACTGATGGGTATGCTGGGCACGTCATCATTGAAACTGTGGCTCCAAACTCGCCTGCTGCAATTGCAGATCTTCAGCGGGGAGATCGACTTATCGCCATTGGAGGTAATTATGCTAATATGCATTATACTTTACCTTACATGTTTTCCCTTTTAAAATCTTAAACCAGGTGTGAAAATCACATCAACACTGCAAGTGTTGAAGCTTATCAAGCAGGCTGGTGACCGAGTCCTGGTGTACTATGAAAGGCCTGTTGGCCAGAGTAATCAAGGTGCAGTGCTGCAAGATAACTTTGGCCAGTTGGAAGAAAACTTTTTGTCAAGCTCATGCCAATCGGGTTATGAAGAGGAAGCTGCCGGGTTGACAGTAGATACTGAAAGTAGAGAGCTGGATTCTGAATTTGAAGACTTGGCAAGTGATGTCAGAGCACAAAATGAGTTCAAAGATGAGGCACAATCATTAAGTCATAGTCCCAAACGTGTTCCAACAACACTTTCTATTAAACCCCTTGGAGCTATATCACCAGTTTTAAACCGTAAATTAGCTGTAGGAAGTCACCCACTACCACCGAAAATTCAGTCCAAAGATGGAAATAAACCTCCACCCCTAAAAACTTCTGAGATAACAGACCCAGCACAAGTGTCAAAACCAACCCAAGGATCTGCTTTCAAACCACCTGTGCCACCACGACCACAAGCGAAAGTTCCTTTGCCTTCCGCCGATGCTCCAAATCAGGCAGAACCAGATGTTCTCGTTGAAAAGCCAGAGAAGGTGGTGCCACCTCCTCTTGTAGATAAATCTGCTGAAAAGCAAGCAAAAAATGTGGATGCCATAGACGATGCAGCTGCACCTAAGCAATTTTTAGCAAAGCAAGAAGTGGCCAAAGATGTCACTTCAGAAACTTCCTGCCCTACTAAGGACAGTTCGGACGACCGTCAAACATGGGAATCATCAGAAATTCTTTATCGTAATAAGCTAGGAAAATGGACAAGAACCAGAGCATCCTGTTTGTTTGACATAGAAGCCTGTCACAGGTACTTAAACATTGCATTGTGGTGCAGGGATCCTTTCAAGTTGGGAGGTCTCATCTGTTTGGGGCATGTTAGTTTAAAACTTGAAGATGTGGCTTTAGGATGCCTAGCTACATCAAACACGGAATACCTTTCCAAATTGAGACTGGAAGCCCCCTCACCTAAGGCTATAGTCACTAGAACCGCACTACGCAATCTGAGTATGCAAAAGGGATTCAATGACAAATTTTGCTATGGTGACATTACTATTCACTTCAAATATTTGAAAGAAGGAGAATCAGACCACCATGTAGTTACTAACGTAGAAAAAGAAAAAGAACCCCATTTGGTTGAAGAAGTTTCTGTTCTCCCTAAAGAGGAGCAATTTGTTGGACAGATGGGTTTAACAGAAAACAAACACAGTTTTCAGGATACTCAGTTCCAGAACCCAACATGGTGTGACTACTGTAAGAAAAAAGTTTGGACTAAAGCAGCTTCCCAGTGTATGTTTTGTGCTTATGTTTGCCATAAAAAATGTCAAGAAAAGTGTCTAGCTGAGACTTCTGTTTGTGGAGCAACTGATAGGCGAATAGACAGGACACTGAAAAACCTTAGGCTGGAAGGACAGGAAACCCTCTTAGGCCTGCCTCCTCGTGTTGATGCTGAAGCTAGCAAGTCAGTCAATAAAACAACAGGTTTGACAAGGCATATTATCAATACTAGTTCTCGTTTATTAAATTTGCGTCAAGTCTCTAAAACTCGCCTTTCTGAACCAGGAACCGATCTCGTAGAACCTTCACCAAAACACACACCCAACACGTCAGACAACGAAGGCAGTGACACGGAGGTCTGTGGTCCAAACAGTCCTTCTAAACGGGGAAACAGCACAGGAATAAAGTTAGTGAGAAAAGAGGGTGGTCTGGATGACAGTGTTTTCATTGCAGTTAAAGAAATTGGTCGTGATCTGTACAGGGGCTTGCCTACAGAGGAAAGGATCCAGAAACTAGAGTTCATGTTGGATAAGCTACAGAATGAAATTGATCAGGAGTTGGAACACAATAATTCCCTTGTTAGAGAAGAAAAAGAGACAACTGATACAAGGAAAAAATCACTTCTTTCTGCTGCCTTAGCTAAATCAGGTGAAAGGCTACAAGCTCTAACACTTCTTATGATTCACTACAGAGCAGGCATTGAAGATATAGAAACTTTAGAAAGTCTGTCTTTAGACCAGCACTCCAAAAAAATAAGCAAGTACACAGATGATACAGAAGAAGACCTTGATAATGAAATAAGCCAACTAATAGACTCTCAGCCATTCAGCAGCATATCAGATGACTTATTTGGCCCATCCGAGTCTGTGTAGCAGACAGGTCTATTTAAGCTTTCAAATGAACAGGGTAAAGTTGCATCTAAAGTACCACAGATACAACCATGTTTAAATCCTCGTATGCACTCTGGCCTGCTTCTCCAGTTACTTGCTTGTGTAAGAACAAAAATGAGAAAGGTTGTTTTCCAGTAAAAACATGACCAGCTTACTAATTGGTTGTTTTGGATTGCATTTATAGCTATGCTTTTTTGGGTTTATACTGGGAATTTATTTTTACTAAATTATTTAACTTTTCTAATTATGTAATTATGTAAGCTAGCTTTTCATGTTTATGTATGTATGGTGTCCCCTTGTGTTATTTTTCTTCCTCTTGGTTTTTGAATTAGTGTTAAATAGAATACTGTCTAGATTCTTAAAATATTTTCATTTCCATCATGGTTATAACAAATTTGCTGCATGCCCAAACTGACAACAGCAATCACTGAGGGAACAGGTTTTGAATCTTTCTTTTGTGTTATGAAGTTTATCGTCTCTACTTGCTTGAGATTTTTGTTATTTTGGGGGTTTGGGGGTGCTTTTTGTTTTGTTTTTGCCAAATGTAACATGAAAGCAGATGCTGCAGCTTTAGTCTGTTATGCTGATTTAGTAAAAAAAAATTTTTTACATATATTGCTTGCTTTCGATGCTTCTGTGAAATTTTTTTCTAAAGCTTTTGTGCAGCTGTATGGTAAAAATATGGTGATTAATTTGAAGAGCTTACATTGAAAGACAATGTAATAGGAAATAAATGTAGATTGCAGTTGGTCAAGAATTTTGTAGAGAGGATAACAAGACTTAATTACTGAAAAACAGTAACATAGCATTTTGAAATATAATCTTTTAAAATATTGATGCTTTCCTTTTAAATGGAAATTTAAATTTTATAATTAAAAGTTTAAACATTTATGATAATTTTCCTCATCAGTTCTCCCATAGGAAATAAAGCATGTGAAAGGGTATTTAAAGTTTTGGAGGACTCTTTTTAAAATGACTGTGTTGATAACTAGTTTGGGCTGGTTTTGTTTTAGAAAAAACATTTTCATGTAGGAGTATTCTGTGAAGGAAAGGAATCATGCAAAATATACTTTTTGCTTTGGCGTCTTACAGTTGTAAAGGAATGGTGATCATTCTGAATACTTCTGTAGTGAGTATTCATTAAGAAAAGAATGACAAAAATAGTATTCATACATAGGAATTGGGACCAGTTCTCTGAAAATGAAGATATACTCACACTGGGTCCATTTTACGGGTCCCAGTAACATTTGACTGAGGGAAAACAAGTAAGCTCGACTGTTGTTGGGGTACCTTAATGGTTTCGGTCTGTTATATACCTATAAAATAGACAAGTATATGTTTGTCCCTTTGTAGGTAACTGCTATGATGATTGCTATATAGTGAAACTGACATGAGTTTAAAACTAGATGGAGCAGCTTTTATTGCTGGCAGGAAAAAGCATGGTGTAATATTAAGGACTGGGGCCCAGGTCTAGACTCCAGGACTCCATAAAAGAGTTTAAGTTCAAGCCCTTCCATTAATGAACTGTGTAAGCATAGGCAGTTACAAAAGGACCCATCTCTAAAATGGGAATAATAATACTTTACCTCCCTCACAGTATTGTTGTGAGGGAAACAATAGCATAACTGCAAAAGTGCTTTGAACAGTAAAAAGATATACAAGTAAAAGGCATTATTTATATGAGTAAGAAAGACATTTTTGAGGGGAGAAAAGTTATTCCACTTTAAAAATCAATAGCCAAGTCTCATGCCTTTTGTTACTTTAGTAAGCGAAAATTTCAGGTACTAAATACCTTTCTTAGCCAAGTTTATAACAAAAACATCTCAGTATACTTCATTACTTATTTAAGCGTGATGTCTTTTTTTTTTTTTTTTTTTTTTTTTTTTTTTTTTTTTTTTGAGACAGAGTCTCGCTGTCTCCCAGGCTGGAGTGCAGTGGCATGATCTCGGCTCACTGCAAGCTCCGCCTCCCAGGTTCACGCCATTCTCCTGCCTCAGCCTCCGGAGTAGCTGGGAGTACAGGCGCGGCTAATTTTTTGTATTTTTAGTAGAGACGGGGTTTCACCATGTTAGCCAGGATGGTCTCGATCTCCTGACCTCGTGATCCACCTGCCTCGGCCTCCCAAAGTGCTGGGATTACAGGCGTGAGCCACCACGCCCGGCCACGTGATCTTATTTTAAAAGAACACTGCTATAGAAGAATTTACACACCAAATTCCCTGAAAGCTAAAGTATTGTTCCATAACTTACACTTGAGGCAATCTGCTCAGTGTGTAACCACTTTATAAAAAATAACTTACCATTGATAACCTGGAAGGTGGACTACTTGTAAGTAGCTGGTGTTTATTGATTAAACCATGGAAGTTTTCATGATACCCAAGCATGTTGCTGAAACTGATGCATTTGAAAGAGCTGTTGAAATAATGCAAAACTTTGGTTTTATAAGAATCTACTCATGTTTTAAAAGTATTTAACTCTGTAGACCACAATTATAGAAAGCTCAGTAATGCTGCTAATGACATTTGTAAACTATATCTGTAATGTAGTGCAATATTTTTATATTTCACTGGGAGAGGCAGTAGAGACATCATAGTTGTACTTTAGTGCAAGTGGGGGAACACTCCAAATAGCCTAGAGTATAGTAAGGTACAAAGCTTCAATGAAAAAAGCTGTATTATATTACATTACTGATGTAATCTTGCTGCCATGCTATGTATCAATAGCTAAAAAATAATAATAAAGACTACCACAGAAAACAAGAATATCTTCATTTAATGAAATCTTTAAAAAAGGTGATTGCTGCATCTCTATGGAATTATCTTCTGGTATAATTTGGCCATGCAGAAAAGCATAACAAAGTCCACTTTTCCTAAACAAAATTGCTGTTTTGCAGACTGCCCCAAAACATTTTTTTACTATTGTTTCCTTATGGATTATCAAGTTTATGGGTTTCCTTTGGCTATGTATTAGTAATTAGACTTTAAAATATATTTTCTACATTAGTATTAGCTGAGTGAATGGCTTAGACAAACTGAGCAACATTTTAGCATTATTAGCAATCATAATAGGCTATACTTCTTCATATCAAGCCTTATATTCAATATCAGAAGTACTTGAAATAAGTGGCTATTTTGTGATGCTGGGAGGAGAAAACACAACCTAAAAATTTTGAGGGGTACTATCAAGTTCTAAATGTATAGCTGAATTTTTTTTAAAGCAATTTGGAAATATTTGGCTCTTAAAAATAAGATAAATAATAAAATGTTAAGTCCCCTAAAAGTGAATAAATTTTAAATACCTACTTTTAAAAATACTGTCTTCTAAATTGACATAATTGCTTTTCTTACCAAAAGAAGGAGAGGTTCCCCTAATTCCTTTTGGGCCATAGATCCGCTTTTAGGATCTGATTAAAGATGTGGACTTTCACCGCAGGAAGATACCCATGGGCACACCATTCAAAATGTATCAGATTTCAACGGTTTTACAAACTCCCCCGGGATTAAGTCAAATGGGTGGATATTACAGCTGTTTTCATCAGATATGGTTATTTGTTGACAACCATCAGGACAACAATGTTTATAGATGGAAGGATAACTTCCTGGTTTTTTTCCACATTGAATGTGGCTAGTTACATATCTCAATTTAAAATAAATTGTGGAAAGCCAAAAAAGTATGGTCAAGCTAACCTGGGGTGGCTTTTACCTGATGCCTACAAGCACAGAAAAATAGTTTTTAATTAAATATCCACAGTCAAAATGATACCTTATGTATTTTATTCCAACAACATTTGGTTTATAAAGGAATACAAACAGGCACAAAACATGGTTCAGAAGATTTATTAAGTAAACTTGCTAAAATATGGACAGATACACTTAGCAGTCAAACAGTTGAATATTCATTGCTACCTCATTAAAGTTTTTGTATCTGTATTACCAGGTCCAAACATAAAAACCACCTCTGTTCAAAAAATAAATGTTCAGAGAGCTGTATGTTCTTTGTTCTGGTATGTACATTTTAAAAAAACACCTCTTTCCAGTCTTGCTAACCAAGAATATTAGTCATATAAAAGAACTTAGAATTTTTTTCCCCAAGTACAAGCTATCTTTTGCTCCAAAACAGTTCTGAAGGTTTTATTTATATTTTATCTTATCCCGAGGGACCAACAGCAGGCATACCTTTGCCAGGCCTTCTTGCAGAAAGACACAGAGCCGTAAAGGCAAAAATAAAATTGCAATAAAGTATATGGTATTGGGGGCAGGGAGAACCAGAAACCCTCAAAGAGAACCAATTTGTAGCACGTTCTTTTTTAAGGCTCTACCCCTGTAGAAGTAAGAAACTAGCCTGCCTTTTTAGCCATATGAGAGTTTCCTCCAGAGCCATCTTCCAAAGTGGCAGACTTGGCCAAGTTGCCCAATGCCAAATAAGTGAGTTGGAAGTTCGTTTGCTTCAAACACACTGCACTTAGAAACCAGACTTGAAATAATCGAAGCCCCACAGAAAAGCTTCATGAAACGAAGTGTTACTTTCCTAGAGAATAAGAAAGTCACAAGATTGAGGAGTCTGTTCTAAAGTTCTTTGCTCCTTGATGTCGAAGTTAACACAAACACAATCTTAGCTTAACGAAACTAAGTAATTTTTGTTTATGATTATAGAACTGCAGGATTCACAAGTAGTATTAGAGACATTCCACACTGCACACTCCAGTCATATCTCTTAACAAAATGACATAAATTGACAATGTTCACTAACAGTATTTGCTGTTACACTGAAAAGGCACATCAATGTTGTCATGCTTAGAAAAATACACAACACTGCACACTGGATGATATAGTTAGCACATACATTTTTAGATGTTCCATTTTTCTTTTCTGCCTGATCACTATTATTTTTACTTCTTAATATATGATTCAAGACATAATTTCATTCTTCATTTTCATTTAAAATTTGTCTTCACATTGATGTGAACAACTTTCAGGAGTCTAAAAAATAGTAGTTTCAGACAACCTAAAATAAATATATTCCTAGAAAACACTTGGATGACCTGCAAACAGATCAAAGATATAGTCAGATATTAAAGTCAGAGCAGCTGTTTTCAGCTTCTTGTTTCCTTTTCTAAAACTTGAAGTAGATGGCGATTAACCTTATCATGTTTAAACAACCTTGACAGTATAAGGTACATGTACCCTCAATTTTCTTCATCCAGTAAGACAAGTATGCATCTTAAAGGGAAAGCTTTTAGTTCATAACAATATGTTTGGTTGCTTTTCTCTGCTTTCGGAACATTTACTGTTTTTCCTTTATTGGCTTTAGTGTTTGCTGCCAACCAGATAACATGTTAACATATAATTTACAACTCTCTCTAGGTAGGTGATTACATAGAAAACTAATGCCAGCTAAGATTTATGGATTCAAAAGATAACTGACACAAGTTCTTGTCCTCTACACTTGAGAGAACTAGCTGTTTAACGCATAAATATATTGATAGTAACTACAAGTTAAATAACATTCAGTGTCACTATATAACATGCTGTCTTACTTGATTCTGTTTTTCAGACTTCATTCTAGTTTCTCTTTGTTGGAAGAGTCTCAGAGATAATGTGTGCTTTAATTTTAAACACTCATTACCAATATGATTTTTGCCCAAATGTTTGTTAATGTAAGTTAAAAAATTATATTTGGTTTGGATTCAAATATTTATAGATTTACACAATACCTATTTCATCAAAATATATTGTATGATATTTAATAAAATTAAATACATAAAATAAAGTTTCAACACTATTTATACAAACCCCTAGAAAAGCTTCTTTTTCTTTATAAGGCTGTTGGCAATCGACCATAACCATGGAAAGGAAATAATAACCTTTGGTTTTACTCTTTCACCAGGGATGGATGGTATGACTAAGACAGTTCTGGATGAGTTGTGTCACTGGAAACACTGTTTTATACAATTAAACACTTTGATGATTTTTGAGGATCTCATCTCAGTCACTTTCAGATTCTTCATCT